CTGTAGTCCCCAGCTACTCGGGAGGCTGAAGCAGGAGAATGGCATGAACCCGGGAGGCGGAGCTTGCAGTGAGCCGAGATCTCGCCACTACACTCCAGCCTGGGTGACAGAGCGAGACTCCGTCTCAAAAAAAAAAAAAAAAAAAAAAAATTGAGGACTTGCCACAGATTAGAGAACACCTAGGAGATTTCATAACAAAACACCTAGGAGATTTCACAACAGGATCCTGGATATTGGATCCTGGACCAGATCCAATGAAGGACATTAGTGGGAAAACTGGCAAAATTTGGGTAAGGCCTATAGGTTAAACGATAATAATGTTAATTTCCTGGTTTTGATCATTGAACTATGATTATGTAAGATGATAACAGACGAAACTGGGTGAAAGGTATATAGGAACTCTGCTGTAGTTTTGTACATCTAAAATCAATTCGGGCCGGGCACGTTGGCTCACGCCTGTAATCCCAGCACTTTGGGAGGCCGAGGTGGACGGATCGCTTGAGGTCAGGAGTTAAAGACCAGCCTGGCCAACATGGTGAAATCCCCTCCCTACTAAAAATACAACAATTAGCTGGGTGTGGTGGCGGGCATCTGTAATCCCAGCTACTCGGGAGGCTGAGGCAGGAGAATCGCTTGAACCCGGGAGGCAGAGGCTGCAAGCCGTGGGTATCGCGCCATTGCACTCCAGCCTCCGCGACAGAGCGAGAATCTGTCTCAGAATAAATAAATAAATAAATAAATAAATAATTAGTTCGAATCAAAAGTTAAAAACACTTCAAGTATATGTAAAAAATCGAAGAAAACGTTAAAAACACTTCAAGTATATACAATTCAAATAAGATCATCCTTCCAAATATACTCTGTAAGTGAGGCGAAGGTCGCTGCACGCTTGAGTGCACGTCTTTCCGCATAGGTAGGACGCTCAAGTCTTACCGGGAGGCTCTCCTAGAGAGCAGCGCGAAGCCATGGCTTTTGGGCCCGGGGACGGACCGTAGCGCGTAGCCGGAAGCGGAGGCGTGGAGGCGGGTCTGAGGTTTGGTGACTGCGGGGCAGGCCGGGGGCAGCTGTCTGTCTGGCTCTTTTTGACAGCCCCCAGTGCGAAAGGCTGCCAGCATGTCATCAGTGAGCCCCATCCAGATCCCCAGTCGCCTCCCGCTGCTGCTCACCCACGAGGGCGTCCTGCTGCCCGGCTCCACCATGCGCACCAGCGTGGACTCGGCCCGCAACCTGCAGCTGGTGCGGAGCCGCCTTCTGAAGGGCACGTCGCTGCAAAGCACCATCCTGGGCGTCATCCCCAACACGCCTGACCCCGCCAGCGACGCGCAGGACCTGCCGCCGCTGCACAGGTAGGCCTGGCTGCCCCCGCGGCGGCGGCGGGTTTGTAATACCGATGTTTTGTGTGTTTTTCAGGATTGGCACAGCTGCACTGGCCGTTCAGGTTGTGGGCAGTAACTGGCCCAAGCCCCACTACACTCTGTTGATTACAGGCCTATGCCGTTTCCAGATTGTACAGGTCTTAAAAGAGAAGCCATATCCCATTGCTGAAGTGGAGCAGTTGGACCGACTTGAGGAGTTTCCCAACACCTGTAAAATGAGGGAGGAGCTAGGAGAACTATCAGAGCAGTTTTACAAATATGCAGTACAAGTAAGTTGCTTTTATTTTTTCTTAAAACCCATTTCATTTAAAAGACTTTTTTTCCCCCTTCTAGTTGGTTGAAATGTTGGATATGTCTGTCCCTGCAGTTGCTAAATTGAGACGTCTTTTAGATAGTCTTCCAAGGGAAGCTTTACCAGACATCTTGACATCAATTATCCGAACAAGCAACAAAGAGAAACTCCAGGTACAGTGTTCCCTTTTGAACGCCAGGTTGCTGAGATCCTATTGATTGACTCACATTTCCTTAGATTTTAGATGCTGTGAGCCTAGAGGAGCGGTTCAAGATGACTATACCACTGCTTGTCAGACAAATTGAAGGCCTGAAATTGCTTCAAAAAACCAGAAAACCCAAGCAAGATGATGATAAGAGGGTAAATATTTATTTTAACCCATTTCAGTTTTGATACGGTTTTACTTTTCTGCTTTCTATGTTAGGTTATAGCAATACGCCCTATTAGGAGAATTACACATATCTCAGGTACTTTAGAAGATGAAGATGAAGATGAAGATAATGATGACATTGTCATGCTAGAGAAAAAAATACGAACATCTAGTATGCCAGAGCAGGCCCATAAAGTCTGTGTCAAAGAGATAAAGAGGTAAATTATAAAAGGCATTTGTTCATTATTGTGAACATGTTTGCTGTGTATTCTTTCTCCACAGACTCAAAAAAATGCCTCAGTCAATGCCAGAATATGCTCTGACTAGAAATTATTTGGAACTTATGGTAGAACTTCCTTGGAACAAAAGTACAACTGGTAAGCCAAAAAATAACACCTGTTTTGCAGTCGTTCTAATTATTTCTGTTGGGTTATTTGACAGACCGCCTGGACATTAGGGCAGCCCGGATTCTTCTGGATAATGACCATTACGCCATGGAAAAATTGAAGAAAAGAGTACTGGAATACTTGGCTGTCAGACAGCTCAAAAATAACCTGAAGGGCCCAATCCTATGCTTTGTTGGCCCTCCTGGAGTTGGTAAAACAAGTGTGGGAAGATCAGTGGCCAAGACTCTAGGTCGAGAGTTCCACAGGATTGCACTTGGAGGAGTATGTGATCAGTCTGACATTCGAGGACACAGGTAGAACACTTCTCTCAGTTTAATCTCTGATTCACACTGTGAATGTGCTACTTGCTTTCTCTAGGCGCACCTATGTTGGCAGCATGCCTGGTCGCATCATCAACGGCTTGAAGACTGTGGGAGTGAACAACCCAGTGTTCCTATTAGATGAGGTTGACAAACTGGGAAAAAGTCTACAGGGTGATCCAGCAGCAGCTCTGCTTGAGGTAAGATTTGGAAAATTCCCTGTCTGTCTTCAAAGTTTTTAAAATGTTTTTTGTTCTCCCCTAGGTGTTGGATCCTGAACAAAACCATAACTTCACAGATCATTATCTAAATGTGGCCTTTGACCTTTCTCAAGTTCTTTTTATAGCTACTGCCAACACCACTGCTACCATTCCAGCTGCCTTGTTGGACAGAATGGAGATCATTCAGGTTCCAGGTACCTGACTCTTAAATCATTATGATACATCTATAATTACAAAACAAGATCTCTTCTTTTCCAGGTTATACACAGGAGGAGAAGATAGAGATTGCCCATAGGCACTTGATCCCCAAGCAGCTGGAACAACATGGGCTGACTCCACAGCAGATTCAGATACCCCAGGTCACCACTCTTGACATCATCACCAGGTTAGTTAGCCATCCTGAGGCTTCATTAACTCGTCAAAAATAAAATATTTTTGTTTGATGACAGGTATACCAGAGAGGCAGGGGTTCGTTCTCTGGATAGAAAACTTGGGGCCATTTGCCGAGCTGTGGCCGTGAAGGTGGCAGAAGGACAGCATAAGGAAGCCAAGTTGGACCGTTCTGATGTGACTGAGAGAGAAGGTTGGTGACCTTGTTCTGGCATTCTCAGGCCTAGAACTTCTAAATACATTTTTTTTTCTTTTAGGTTGCAGAGAACACATCTTAGAAGATGAAAAACCTGAATCTATCAGTGACACTACTGACTTGGCTCTACCACCTGAAATGCCGATTTTGATTGATTTCCATGCTCTGAAAGACATCCTTGGGCCCCCGATGTATGAAATGGAGGTGATTCATTCTTTTTATTTCTTTTTGCTCCAAAAGACTCCAGTAGCCATTTTGTCTTTTATAGATAGCATCTTAGAATGGAAGATGTGGTGTGTCACATGCGTGCGTGCGGAGAGACCACCAAACAGGCTTTGTGTGAGCAACAAGGCTGTTATTTCACCTGGGTACAGGTGAGCTGAGTCCGAAAAGAGAGTCAGCAAAGAATTAATAATATCTTTTGTATTCCCTAAACAGATTGAAAAATGATGGATTAGTTCATTCTTGCATTCCTATAAAGAAATACCTGAAACCAGGCACAGTGGCTCACGCCTGTAAATCCCAGCGCTTTGGGAGGCCAAGGTGGGCGGATCGCTTGAGTTCGAGACCAACCTGGGCAGCAAAGTGAGACCTGGTCTCTACAAAAAATACAAAATATTACCCGGAAGGCTGAGGTGGGATCCACCTGAGCCCAGAAGGTTGAGGCTGCAGTGAGCTGTGATCACACCATTGCACTCTAGCCTAAGTGACAGAGTGAAAACTCTGTCTCAAAAAAAACAAAGAACCACCTGAGACTGGGTAATTTATAAAGAAAAGAGGTTTAATTGGCTCACGGTTCTGAAGGTTCTAAAGGAAGCATAGCTCCAGCATTAGGCCAGGTGCATTGGCTCACACCTGTAATCCCAGCACTTTGGGAGGCCAAGGGCAGGCGGATCATGAGGTCAGGATTTCGAGACCAGCCTGGCCAATATGGTGAAACCCTGTCTCTACTAAAAATACAAAATTAGCTGGGCGTGGTGGCGCACACCTGTAGTCTCAGCTACTCGAGAGGCCGAGGCAGAAGAATCACTTGAACCCAGGAGGCGGAGGTTGCAATGAGCTGAGATCGTGCCACTGCACTCCAGCTTGGGACACAGAGTGAGACTCCATCTCAAAAATAAATAAATAAATAAATAAATAAATAGGTCCAGCATCAGCTTCTGGGGAGGCCTCAGGAAACTTACAGCCTTGGCAGAAAGTGAAGGGGGAGCCGGCATGTCATGTGGCCAGAGCAGGAGCAAGAGTGCAGGAGGGGAGGTGGCCACATGCTTTTAAACAACCACCTCCCACAAGAACTCACTCACTATTGCGAGGACGACAGTACCAAGGGGATGGGGCTAAACCATTCATGAGAAATTTCCCTCCGTGATCCAGTCACCTCCCACCAGGCCCCACCTCCAGCACTGAGGATTATAGTTCAACATGAGATTTGGTGGAGACACAGATCCAAACCATATCAAATGGGTTCTAGGAACTTAGCCTAGATTTCAGATTTAGGAACAGTATCATAGGTCACCTTTTCAAAATACATAAAGTTTCCTACAGAAACAATATCAATTAAGTGCATGTTTTAAAAATAAAAATAAAGGTTACTACAAAAAAAGTGGGGAGGAGCAGGAGTGGGTGCAGGTGTCCCCAGGAAGCCTAGGCATAGCTCACACTGCATGTGCTATCACGGCAAGACTCAGAACTGCCCCGAATCCGAGGAGGGGCCATGCGAGTAGGTGGGCCTAGGCACCTCCTCAGTCACTGGCTGTGCCCTTTCACTCTGTCACTGGGAGACAGAATCCTGAGTTTTCTGCTTCAGGGAGCCTGCATGGAAAGAGTAGGTCACTGCCGGAAATCAGGCTAGTTTTAGCAAAAGGAACGGACATTAGGCACCTCCAAAGGGACAAAGGACCAATATACCTGGTTGGGGACAGGATTCTGTCATTTGATTATTCCTGACTCATGTTTTCATGAGGTAGTCCCCCACCTCATATAAAAGCCTCAGTGTTGGCTTCTGACCATGGTGTATGAAAAGCCCTTGTCTAAAGGTTACTGCCCTGAGAAAATAATAAAGGAAGAAGAGGATAGACATGAAGACACTTTAAAGCCTCCTGAATAGAATGCATCCAGAAGCGAATTCCAGGAGATTCTGTCATCATGCTTGCCTTTCAAGCAAACAAAATTAGCTGCTAGAACTGAGAAAGAGTGTAAACACCAACTAAATGCCTCAAAGAATCATGGTAGTAAATTACTTCTCCATGTTGCTCCATATAAACCTGCTGTGCCACCTGTTGAAGGCAGCACTGATGCTGCATGTTCAGTCTGGTCCAAGGCCCCAACAGGAATCCGTTGTGCCAAGAAAAGGCCCTACTGGAAGGATTGGAGAGCAGCTGGTTCTCAGCAATGCAAGCATCAGGCCAGGCTGGGGCTGCTTAATGCTGCTTAAGAGATGACAGTGGTGGACCCCAACACCTCTCCAAGGGATGTAGAATCTGCTTTTCCCATTTCTGAATGCTACTGAAACAAATCTACAACTAGAAAAATCAAATATTCATGAATTCAAGACTTGGGATCTCAGTACTAAGACTTTAAAGAAGTTGCCAGATGGATCGCTTCTGTGGTGACAGCCCTGGCAGGAGCATTCAAGTGCTCTATGAGCTACAAAAGAAACCAGTTGATGGTGTGAACACCACTACAGAGCAACCTGCACACCACAGCAATTTGACAGCTCAGGTTCTGTGTCTCATGTGGCACCGTGCTTGTCCTTGGAAAGAAGGCCTACAAAATTCTTCATATCTCCATTCCTTGACATCTGCTGGCAAACTCCCACTCATATTTTAAGACTCAGCCTCTCCTGTGACACCTGTGTCTTCTCTCCAAACAGGGAGGGACGCTTGCCTCTTCAGAGCTCCCCACACTGGAGTATAACTGCTCCTGTGTCTGATGCCCTTAGTCTCAGTGCCAGGAGGTATTCATGCTTATGTCCCCATGGCCTGTAACAGAGCCTGCATCAGGATGCTTGGTAAAGGACTGTTGAATGAATGTCAAATATGGGTCCCTCTGATGGGTCTATACGTGTTGATCTAGGATTGGAAGGGTCACAAAGAGTTGTGCATGCTTACAATTTCAATCAAATATCACTATTTTTAGTTAAGAGGGAAGAGTAGTGTGAAATTGGCAATAATTAGATACTCCAAATGTTCTTTAAAAACTAATAGCATTGATGTATTAAGAATGCAATCAGCCGGGCACAGCAGCTCACACCTGTAATCCCAGCACTTTGGGAGGCTGAGGCAGGTGGATCATGAGGTCAGGAGTTCGAGACCAGCCTGGCCAAGATTGTGAAACCCCCGTCTCTACTAAAAATACAAAAATTAGCCGGGCATGGTGACGCACACCTGTAGTCCCAGCTACTTGGGAGGCTGAGGCAGGAGAATTGCTTGAACCCAGGAGGTGGAGGTTGCAGTGAGCCCAGATCGTGCCATTGCACTCCAGCCTGGGTGACGAGCGAAACTCAGTCTAAAAAAAAAAAGAATGCAATCATACATTAGAAGACACATTCTGTTTTAGATTTTTACTTAAATATTTTAAATACTTCCTTAATCTGCATATTTACCTTATTGATAGATTTCAGAAGAAATTGATCATTTCATGGAACAAGATTTATTAGACACATAAGGAAAGTGAATCATAACAACTGTACAGGTGGGAAATTGAACAACAAAAATGACCCTGAGATACCCACATTCTACTTTGGCATATAGTGGGAAAAACATTCTAGACTTCAAGTCTAGGCCTATCTTGGCTAATGTAACCGATGACTTCACAAACCATTTATGGGACTAGAAGCTGAAAGGAAAGTACTGGTGGATAAACATCATATTGAAATTATGTTGAGTCACTTATTTGCTATAAAACACAAATTGTTTTGTGTAAAGGGGTTAAGATGGCTGGAAAACTGTCTCCACTCAAGAGCAAGAAAGCAGCATGTGTCTTACCCTGTACCTTCATTTTTACTTGTACTTCATAATTTCTGAGGGAGAAATACGTGGAAACCAGATGCTTGATATAGTTTCAGAACACGTCCTTAAAGAATATGACTCCAAGTCTAAGAATTGTAGGTCCTTTGCTTCTTAGATAACTACTGTTAGCCTTGATCACAGAGATTCCAGGTTTAATAACTTCAGTTCTCCCCACTGTGTATATAGATGTTAAGTTACACAGATTTGGCATTATTCCCATTTTCAGGTTAATATCAGAACACTTGTTATCAAGTCAGGATAGTAATTGTGAGCCTAGATGCTCTAGGTTTGGCCATACGTGGTTATCTACACCACCAACTGTTCCAATTAACAATTTACCAGTTGCTTCTACCCAAAGTACCAAGACTCCAGCAAATGGGGAATATTGGAAACTGGCTTGGCTTCTTGAAGCAACATGGTAATCAATAAGAATCTTGGCTGGGCATGGTGGCTCATGCCTGCAGTCCCAGCACTTTAGGAGGCCAAGATGGAAAGATGGGAAGATCGCTCAAGCCCAGGAGTTCAAGACCAGCCTGGGCGACATCGTGAAACCCCATCTCTACAAAAAAATACAAAAATTAGCTGGGTATGGTCGTGGGTGCCTGTAGTCCCAGCTGCTGGGGAGCTGAGGTGGGAGATCACCTGAGCCCAGGAGGCAGTTGCAGTGAGCCAAGATTGCACCACTGCACTCCAGCCTGGGTGACAGAGTGAGACTCTGTCTCAAAACAAACAAAACAACAATCTGGCTGGGCGCGGTCGCTAATGTCTGTAATCCCAACACTTTGGGAGGCTGAGGAGGCAGATCACTTGAGGTCAGGAATTCGAGACCAGCCTGGCCAACATGGTGAAACCCGTCTCTATTAAAAATACAAAAATTAGCCGGGCATGGTGGCACACACCTGTAATCCCAGCTACTTGGGAGGCTGAGGCAAGAGAATTGCTTGAACCAGGAGGCAGAGGTTGCAGTGAGCTGAGATCATGCCTCTGCACTCCAGCCTGAGCTACAGAGCGAGACTCTGTCTCAAAAAAACAAAAAACAAAAACAAGAAGAATCTTACTACTGCTTCTTCGGGGATACTTTTGGTATTATTTTGACAAATGAATTGTGAGGATTCAAATATAAGAAAGGGATTATTCTTGGTAGAGTTAACAAAATTGTACCAAATGACTTTTTGTGTTAAACACGATTCATTCACCCAACCCTAGAAAGGAGCCTGAATGAAGTCTAATTTGGGTGACAGATTCCCACACAAATTAGATGTATGTCATTCAGGTATAGAGAATTGATTTTATATTAGAAAAAACAAACCTTGTAAACAGTTTTATAAATAACTGTTTCATGATTTTCCTTAAGTAGTACTGATCTCTTACATATAGATCGTTTGTGTCTTTCGCCTCAAGTTAGTATAGAACAGGGCAAGTGGCAAAGCTCGAGGAAAGTGTGACCTGAGGTACATGCTGTCAGCTTGATGCTGGAGTTTGGCCTCTCAAATCTCTAACCTGTTAAATGAAGTTAATTAGGATTAATTTTTTTTAATGTATGTTTACTACTGAAAATAAGTGCTCGGCCAGACGCAGAGGCTCACGCCTGTAATCCCAGCACTTTGGGAGGCCGAGGCTGGCAGATCACCTGAAGTCAGGAGTTTGAGACCAGCCTGGCCAACATGGCGAAACACTGTCTCTATTAAAAATACAAAAATTAGCTGGGTGTGGTGATACATGCCTGTAATCCCAGCTACTCGGAGCCTGAGGCAGGAGAACTGCTTGAACCCAGGAGGCGGAGGTTGCATTGAGCCAAGATTGTGCCATTGCACTCCAGCCCAGGCGACAGAGTGAGACTCATGTCTCAAAAAAAAAAAAAAAAAAAAGAGGAAAAGAAGTGCCCAATAGCTTCAATGGATGCCACATAATTTTGGAATAATTTTTACAATCAGGAATTTCATTGTCCAAGCCCCTTAGAAAAAGAAGCAACCCAGCCCCATACCCAGAAAGTCAAGCTGTATAGTGCTGTTCCTTAGTGAGACGGTCAACTCTCAGTAGAAAAATCTCCTGTTTGGATTAGTGCTTAGTTGACCTATTGTGTTCAGTTCCTCTAACATGAGTAACTTCTATTGGATAGGAAATTTTGAAGCTCAAAGGGTGTAATGAGAGTTAACATTACTGATTTTCCACTGTTACTTTTTAGTGTTTTCATAACTTGGATGTGTTAACCTATGGCCCATCAACTATGCTCCTAGTCTCAGGTGACAACATGTTCAATTTAAGATGGCAGGCAGTACAGTGGACCTCTCTCATCCCATGGGAAGGAACCCAGGATGTTTATTATGTAGTATTGTATAGTCTCTGCAGCAGTAATAGAGAAAGTTAAAGGTAAGCGGTGGAGAAGTAAAATCTAGAGTTTCTAATATAACCCTTCTCACTTTTCTTTTCAAAAAAAATAAGAGGGTCTCACCATGTTGCCCACACTGGTCTCTATCGAACTCCTGGGCTCAAGCGATCCTGTCGTCTCAGCCTCCCAAAGTGCTAGGATTACAGGCATGAGCCACTCTGCATGGCCAAGCTCACTCTTCTTAAAGGTCTGCTAGTAAGAGGGTTTCTACTTTTTGAAACAAATTCATGATTACCTAAAATGAAGCTAGGTTATGAAGTATATATAAATATGCAGCCCAATAGGCTGGGTGTGGTGGCTCACACCTGTAATCCCAGCACTTTGGGAGGCTGAGGCAGGCAGATCACTTGAGGTCAGG